TTGCATTATTCATTAAGTAGAAATAGATCATCATACAGGTCTTCACCCTCATTGTCTTCACGTTGAATAGGCTGAGGAGGAGGAGGAAGAGGAGGGGTTGGTCTTGCAGTCTCAGAGGTGGCAGCCGCAGAAGAAAATCTGAGAACAAGTGGATCCATGCGACTCAATCCTGTATTGTTCAAGACTCAACTGTATATTTTTGCATATGGGCTCAAATACGTACGCACATATGTCACTGGGTCAAAGATTCATAGAATGAATTAGACAACAAGAATATTTATCATTGAATTGAAATGGCTCACTGCAAAAGTGCCCTCAACTTATCTCTAGGCCTTAGAAACAGAAGTGACCCTTTGCTGCTGTGAATCAATAGCCTGGACTAGATTGGGGTTGGGTTGGCAAAGGTATATAGTCATTGCCATAGTCCAGTATTCCTGCCCAAGCAAGCACCATTAGTAGTCACGTTGCTCAGAGAGGGCCTCTCGGCTCTCCCCACCACTGCATGCTGGATTGTCTGCCACCAGTAGATCAGAGTTGGCAAAAGGGATAACTCGGGATGAAACATTTGAGCATTTTGCAGTTTAGAGAAACTTCAGGGGTGCTGCTTTAGTAAAAAATGGAAGACTTGCATTTATTAAAGGTTAGTAAGAAGTGAAATAATGTATGCAAAAGTACATTATAAATTAGAAAATGCAATAACGGCAGAAACTATTTATTTATTGGTTGCTCTGCCCTTTACCTAAGTGGTTTTTGACCATTTAACAATGTGTAAGAGTTGGGTTTTACCTCCATTTTATGGATGTGGAAATAGGGCTTGGATGTTAGCTAACTTGCCCAAATCTTACAGCTAACAGAAAGTGGTACTCCCGAGATTCCTACCCAGGTTTGTCTGACCTCAGGCCTGTGCTCTTTATATGAGTTCATGCTAACTCTCAGATGATGTGCTAGGCACAAAAATTAGATATTACACCAATTTCCACTATAGTTAACATTCTATCTAAATATAAAGTGGGACCACGGTCTTAGATGAATGTGGCTGTTGAGAGCGGCAATAATCCAGAATGGCTACTCTGATCTACGTTGATAAGGAAATTGGAGAACCAGGCACCCGTGTGGCTGCCAAGGATGTGCTGAAGCTGGAGTCTAGACCTTCAATCAAAGCATTAGATGGGATATCTCAAGTTTTAACACGACGTTTTGGCAAAACATACGATGCTCCATCAGCCTTACCTAAAGCTACCAGAAAGGCTTTGGGCACTGTCAACAGAGCTACAGAAAAGTCAGTAAAGACCAATGGACCCAGAAAACAAAAACAGCCAAGCTTTTCTGCCAAAAAGATGACCGAGAAGACTGTTAAAACAAAAAGTTCTGTTCCTGCCTCAGATGACGCCTATCCAGAAATAGAAAAATTCTTTCCCTTCAATCTTCTAGACTTTGAGAGTTTTGACCTGCCTGAAGAGCGCCAGATTGCACACCTCCCCTTGAGTGGAGTGCCTCTCATGATCCTTGATGAGGAGGGAGAGCTTGAAAAGCTGTTTCAGCTGGGCCCCCCTTCACCTGTGAAAATGCCCTCTCCACCATGGGAATGCAATCTGTTTGCAGTCTCCTTCAAGCATTCTGTCGACCCTGGATGTTGAATTGCCAGCTGTTTGCTATGACATAGATATTTAAATTTCTTAGTGCTTTGGAGTTTGTGTGTACTTGTATTAATAAAGCATTATTTGTTTAACAACATAATAAATACATAAATATAAAGTGGGTCATATTCCTCTTTATGTGCATCTGTC